AGACTCAGACATATCTACATCTAATCCCAGCTTATAGCTAATTATTTGAGTGACCTTGGCCAAGTTGTTCATCCAGTTTTAGTCTCAATCTCCCCATGTGTAAAGTGAAAATAATAATAGTATCTACCTGGCCTGGCGTGGCGGCTTATGCCTATAATCCCAGCCCTTTGGAAGACCGAGGCTAGTGGATCCCTTGAGCTCAGGAGTTCAAGACCAACCTGGGCAATTTAGCAAGACCTCATCTCTACTGAAAAACAAAAAACAAAAAAACTCCCCCAAAATTAGCCAAGTGTGCTGGTGTGCACCTGTAGTCCCAGCTACTCGGAAGGCTGAGGTGGGAGAATCGCTTGAGCCAGGAAAGACGAGGCTGCAGTGAGCTGTGATTGCACCACTGCACTGCAACCTGAGCAACAGAGCGATACCTTGTTTCTGTTAAAACAAACAAACAAACAAAATAGTATCTACCTTATAGGATCATGGTGAAGATTTAATGAGATTTTATATGAATAGCACTTAACAGTTCCTGGTACTGATAGTAGTAAGCACTACACACACACACACACACACACACACACACACACACACAGAGCACAGAATGAGTTAGAGGTAAAGTGAAAACTAAACCCCAAGTTTTCTGACCCTCAGTCTCCTCGACTTTCTACCACATCTCTCTGCTTCTCTCCTAGGTGCCTAGGCATGGGTTCAGTGCTCACTACTTGTTGAATGAATGACTGAGGTTGTGTGTAAGGGGGTAGATCTAGGGATCTGAGGTCTGTGGAGTTCCTGGGATGCCTGCTCTGGAAAATGGAGGCTTTCATCCTGTGAGTTGGGAGGGTGTGGGGCAGTGTGGGTTGGCTGGACCAGCTGTTGCTTCAGAGCTCCATGCCTGGAGAGTTGGGCCTCTAGGCAGAGCTGAGGGCCCAGAGTGGCTCTCAGCTTAAAGGATCTTGGCTTAGAAGGAATGTGCAGTGGGCTGCCTCTGCTCGGGAGGGGCTAAAAAAAGCCTCACCCTCCCCTGGGCTTTGTGTGAGGCTTATCAACTGCTCAAGTCAGCTCATCTCTCTGGCTGCTCCGGCATATTTGAGAAGGTCTGTTTCCCTGGTCCTTCTGGGTTTCCACCAATTGGCAAGAAGGGATCAGCCTGTCCTAGAGGTGAAGAGAGAGCTGTGGCATGAAGGGGAGGGCCCAGACGCCACGTCTCTCGGTTTCTTCTTAGATCACTCCTCTGCCAAAGATCCCAACAAGACAACATGGCTCCCAAGAAGCCTGAGCCTAAGAAGGAGGCAGCCAAGCCAGCTCCAGCTCCAGCTCCAGCCCCTGCACCAGCCCCTGCCCCAGCTCCTGAGGCTCCCAAGGAACCTGCCTTTGACCCCAAGAGTGTAAAGGTAAGTGAGGCTCAGCCATTGGGATAGAGGTGCCAAGCCCTCACTACTATTTCCCTCCCTACAGATAGACTTCACTGCCGACCAGATTGAAGGTGAGTATGGACAACCCCACCTCTCCGTCTCTATTGCACTTTCCTGGAGGAGGAGGAGGAGGAGGAAGAAGAGGAGGAGTAGTTGTCCTCATGGTAATAGTAATCACTGTCATCATCATAGCAAATTGGAAGGTATAGCTGGGTCTTCTCTCCACAGAGTTCAAAGAGGCCTTTTCATTGTTTGACCGGACCCCGACTGGAGAGATGAAGATCACCTACGGCCAGTGCGGGGATGTACTGCGGGCCCTGGGCCAGAACCCTACCAATGCCGAGGTGCTGCGTGTGCTGGGCAAGCCCAAGCCTGAAGGTCAGTGCGGCTGCATGGCAGACCTCTCCCAGGATTTCTCTTTCTTTACCCTGCCTGCCTGAAGAGATGAATGTCAAGATGCTGGACTTTGAGACGTTCTTGCCCATCCTGCAGCACATTTCCCGCAACAAGGAGCAGGGCACCTATGAGGACTTCGTGGAGGGCCTGCGTGTCTTTGACAAGGAGAGCAATGGCACGGTCATGGGTGCTGAGCTTCGGCACGTCCTTGCCACCCTGGGTATGCCAGCTGGGCAGAGATGAAGACCAAGTTAAGAGCGCACCACCTCCCAAACCCACCGCAGGAGAGAAGATGACTGAGGCTGAAGTGGAGCAGCTGTTAGCTGGGCAAGAGGATGCCAATGGCTGCATCAATTATGAAGGTATTAAGCCGCGCCTTGCATCCCAGGGCAGCCACATGGTGGCTGATTTTCACTTTTTTCCTAGCCTTTGTCAAGCACATCATGTCAGGGTGAAGCAGAGTCTTCCAGGTGAGTGCAGCCTCTCCCTCCTGGTCCCTTCCAAATGCCCTTTCCTCCTAGCACTTTCTTTCAGGTGCCTGGCCCTTGGCTTTAGCCATACCAGGGTGAGTTAAAGAGAGGCCCCGGCTGGGTGAGCTGAGATGGAGTCCTCGACTTATCACCACACCACTGCCCCAAGGACCTTACAGGCCCTCCCTGTTAATAAACAGCTCTAACACGGCCAGGCTGGGCTCTGGGATTCTGACCAGTCTCTGTTTTGTTTGTTTTTTTAAAACT